CTCAGCCAGCTATCTGGTTGTAGGTTGGACCATGGAAGGGGCAGCAATTGTTCTCACTAGAATAGACACTTTGGATATGGATTTGCTGTTCCTGCCCACAATGCATCTGCCAAAACAACTATCCTTGGGTTTAATTATTTCACACACTGTTGCCTCTGACTTAGGAACTCACTCCACAGCAAATGAAGTGTGGCAGTAGGTCCTTGCTCATGGAATTAGCTGGTCTTACCATGTTCCCAATTATGCTGAAGCAGTTGGCTTTACACATAGGTGTAATCAATCTCTTTTCTCTTAATTTCGCCAACTCAATATATAAAAGGCCTGTTGAAAATGGTGTACATCAAAATAACCTGGAGTGAAATAAGTTGTCTATTTCAGCAAAGAAAATGGGAAAATAATAGATGAAACAACTGTGTTCCTCTTGATAATCGTTAAGTCTAGCTTGTCAGTATTTTTACTCTTCGGTATGTTTGAAAATTTTTATGCTAGACTCGAAAACCAGACTACCCTCTTACAAGACATTGTATCTGAGCAGGCTACCCTCTTACAAGACATTGTGCCCTTCTGTGTTGCAGGTGTGTGGGTCACTTGAGTAGGCGTAGATGGTATGGAGGCAATAAAAAAACCATGGCCCAGGGCTGAGATATGCATGTGTGACCAAACGTTAGAATCAGTATGAATCCACAAGTGTATGTGAAATGCAGGTCATTTAAGTGCTTAATCTAATGAAACTCAGAGCTTTACTGGAGTTGGGGATGAACACTTTCTCTACATTCCTCGCTTATTCATCCCTTGGATCCTCATTGCACTTGGCCCCCTTCCGTGCTTCTATGAACCTCGCAGGGGTCCGCAGTGCCAGCTCGGGTAAGTCCGAGGGTCCCCCGCCAGCGGACCCCTTCAGAGCTCCTGCACGAGCAGCCAAATCCACCCGGCCGGTCCTGCCCTCTCTCCGGCGCTGCAGGAGCCAGCTAGCCCCGCCCACGCCCGGCCGCCAGTCCAAGCCCCGCCCTCGGGTCCTAACGGGAGGCGCCCGCGGGGCTGTCCGCGGTCGCGCCGGGCTCCGCCTGCAGTGTGGCCCGTCCGGACAGTCCCTCACCCCGGCCTGCGCTGCTGCGTGGACTCGGGCCTCAGGAATTCCGCTGCGGCCCAAGGCTTGCCGTTTGACGAGGAGCAGTCGCGGTAGGCGGTGGGCAAGGCTGCCCTGGGCGGAGGCCGAGGCGCGGCTCGGACTCCAGCATGGCGACCGCGGTGCGCGCTGTGGGCTGCCTCCCCGTGCTGTGTAGCGGGACGGCAGGTGAGAGCTGGGACGCCGGGAGCAGGGGCTCTGAGCGGGCCGGGAGTGGGGGGCTCGCCTGGGGCCTGCAGAAGTCGGGGCGGAGGGAAGCGAGAAGCCGCGGCCCCCGGCTCTTCACGCCGTGCCCCCACCTTCCGCCGGAGCCGCTGTGTGACCTTGCGCGCGTCCTCTCCCTCTCTGGGTCGCGGAGCTCTTGTCTGTAAAATGAGGGGGAACTGGACGTCGTTCTTCAGGGTTCTTCCCAGTTCACGAAACCGCTTGAGCGTGCTTGGCGAAGAGGAGCGGAAACTGGCAAGCATCGCCTTTGGGGCGCGTGCGACCCCGTATCTTAAATTTTTTTTTTTCCAATTTGCAGGTCATTTATTGGGGAGGCAGTGTTCCCTAAACACCTTACCAGCAGCTTCCATTTTGGCATGGAAGAGTGTTCTCGGCAATGGTGAGATTCATTAATGCTACTACCTTTTCTCATCTAACTCAAAGTTTAACCCATCTGCCTACAGGCCATTTGTCATCACTGGGAACCAGAGACACCCATCCCTACGCCAGCTTGAGCCGTGCACTGCAGACACAATGCTGTATTTCTTCTCCCAGTCACCTGATGAGCCAGCAGTATAGACCATATAGTTTCTTCACTAAATGTATGTAGAATGGCCACAAACTTCCTGTTTCTGAATTAAGAAAAGAAACCCTGTTTCGTTACAGTGACTGCAGATGAGCTGTGGAAAGGCGCTTTAGCAGAGACTGGTGCTGGAGCAAAAAAAGGAAGAGGCAAAAGAACTAAAAAGAAGAAAAGAAAGGATCTGAACAGGGGTCAGATCATTGGTGAAGGTAAACTTATTTATAAAAATAGCTAAAGTGCTCAAAATTATTATTTATATTTTTAAACCTTCAGGGCGTTATGGTTTTCTATGGCCCGGACTGAATGTCCCTCTTATGAAAAATGGAGCAGTGCAGACCATTGCCCAAAGAAGCAAGGAAGAGCAGGAGAAGGTGGAGGCAGACATGATCCAGCAGAGAGAAGAGTGGGACCGAAAGAAGAAGATGAAGGTTAAACGGGAGCGAGGATGGAGTGGAAACTCATGGGGAGGCATCAGTCTTGGCCCCCCTGACCCTGGTCCCTGTGGAGGTAGCAAACTCCTGGTTTTGTTTGCCTTTGTGCATCTGTATCCCTGTTTCTTTTCTCCCTACAGAAACATATGAGGATTTTGATACCAGGATACTTGAGGTAGGCATGCAGAATTAAATACCTGGTTAAGCGTGCAATATTTATGAGACATTTTGCCTTTTAGGTAAGAAACGTTTTCACTATGACTGCGAAAGAGGGAAGAAAGAAATCGATCCGTGTCTTGGTGGCTGTGGGGAACGGAAAAGGAGCTGCAGGTGAATGGGGAGTGATGGCATCACAGTGGCGGCTCTTTTCTTATTTTTGCTTTTTTGTTTAAAGGTTTTTCTATTGGGAAAGCTACTGATCGGATGGATGCTTTCAGGAAAGTATGTACATTTTTTTTCTTTGTTGACACTCACAATAGAGTTAAGAAAAACATTTTCCTTTCAGGCAAAGAACAGAGCAGTTCACCATTTGCATTATATAGAACGATATGAAGACCATACAAGTGAGTGATAATCTATTTTTTTTTTTTTAATTAATCCTCTTGTGTTTATGTTTTTACCCTCCAGTATTCCATGATATTTCATTAAGATTTAAAAGGACGCATATCAAGATGAAGAAACAACCCAAAGGTAACTTTAAAACTCTTACCATTTGTTGATGAGGCTGTGTTTCACCCGGTTTCTCCTTTTCTAGGTTACGGCCTCCGCTGCCACAGGGCCATCATCACCATCTGCCGGCTCATTGGCATCAAAGACATGTATGCCAAGGTCTCTGGGTCCATTAATATGCTCAGCCTCACCCAGGGCCTCTTCCGTGGGCTCTCCAGACAGGTAATCCTTTCCCGGGGTCTGAAACAGAGGTTACCTAACCTGTTCTGAATTTGGTCTTGCTTAGGAAACCCATCAACAGCTGGCTGATAAGAAGGGCCTCCATGTTGTGGAAATCCGGGAGGAATGTGGCCCTCTGCCCATTGTGGTTGCGTCCCCCCGGGGGCCCTTGAGGAAGGATCCAGAGCCAGAAGATGAGGTTCCAGACGTCAAACTGGACTGGGAAGATGTGAAGACTGCACAGGGAATGAAGCGCTCTGTGTGGTCTAATTTGAAGAGAGCCGCCACGTAACCTCTCTGGCCTTGTGCAGCCAGTTCCTGTGCTGCCCTGCACCTAGGAGAGACTCAGCCCCTCACAGCTTGGGATGTTACCTTGCCTTTTGTTTGTTTTGAGGGAAGTTTAATCTTTAAACTCTTTGGAAATAAATAATTATAGCTTTCATTTGTTGAGCACATGTTATATGCCAATGTGATAGAACCTTTACATACATATCTCAGTTCAAGACTACTTTAAATATTCATCCAAAGTAACAAAAGTAAATGAATTAGGGAGACGGGGTTAATAATTTGACCCAATCAGTAATAATGTACACAATGATAATTGCTGTAGTAATTATAGCTAATATATATGAACTCATTCATCCAAAGTGAATGTGATTAACTTCATTTTACAGAGCAGTTAAGTAACTTGACTACCGTGAGGAACTTCCAAACCGTTTTCCACAGTGGAAATGGAAGTTGTAGGCTACTATTGGGAATGTTAAATGGTATATTAATTGTATACCATTGCAATTTTGACTTGTATTTCCCTGATGGCTGATGATGTTGAACATCTTTTCATGTGCTGATTGGCCATTTGTATATGTTTTTTGGAGAAATGTCTATTCAGAGCCTTTGCCCATTTAAAAAGTTATTTTTTATTATTATTGAGTTCCTTATAGTTTCTAGATATAAGCCCCCCTATCATACATGCTTTACAGAAGTTTTTACCCATTCTGTGGAATATATATATTTTTATTTCTTTGCATACTCTTTCTGCCCCACCCACATCCTCTTTCTGGGACACTGATGACCAAAATGTTGAATCTTTTACTATTGTCCCGTGAGTCCCTGAGGCGCTGTTTATTTTTTTTCCAGTCTGTTTTCTCTGTGTTGCTCAGTTTAGGTAATTTCTATTGTTTTATCTTCAGAATAACTGGTTATTTACTCTTTCCTTTCCATTCTGCTCTTGAACCATCCATGCAGTACTTTAACTTTGACTGTCATTGTATATTTCAGTTAAAATTTCCATTTGGTTTATTTTTTATGTCTTCTCTTTATTTGCTGAGGCTATTTGCTGAGACTTTTTTTTTCTTTAAATGGCTTCAAGAGTGTTTATAATTGCTCACTGAAGCATTTTTATGGTGGCTGCTTTAAAATCTTTGTCATCAGGTAGGTGTGGTGGCTCACGCCTATAACCCCAGCACTTTGTGAAGGTGAGGCAGGAGGATTGCTTCAGCCCAGGAGTTTGAGATCAGCCTAGGCAACAAAGTGAGACCTCATCTCTACAAAAAGTAAAAGTAAATTTAAAAGTTAGACACACATGGTGGTGTATGCCTGTAGTCCCAGCTACATAGGAGGCTGAAGTGGGAGGATCATTTGATTGCAGGAGGTTGAGGCTGCAGTGAGCCTTGTTCATGCCACTCCAGCCTGGGTGGCAGAGTGAGACCTTGTCTCCAAAAAAAAAAAAAAAATTGTCATAAAGTTTCAACATCTGTGTCATCTTAGTGTTGACATCCCTTGAGGTTTTTTCTCATTCAAGTTTACAATGTCCTAGTTCTTGTTATGATGAGTGACTTTGGCTGTATCCTGGTCATCTTCACTGTTATGAAGCTCTGGGAGTTATTTAAATCTCTCAGCATGCTTCCTCTGACGGTGCTGGTATGGGATGGGGCACTGCCTCGTTACTGCCTGGTGAGGATGGAGATCCAGGTTTCCTCCTGTCGCTGTCCTCGGGACCTCTGCTGAGGCCTTTCTGCTGGAAGTAGGAGGAGCACCCTAATGGCACCGTGGGATAGGGAGCAGGCCATGTTAGGCTGGATGGTGAAAGTTTTCAGCCTGTGACGTTGTCTGGTGTGGGTGGGTCCCCTTTTTTTGTGTGTGGTATTTTGCTAGAGTAAGGTAGTTATTTCCTAAAACTTATCTGTCCTGTTAGTTTTCCTTCTTAAGTACCTAACAAATATAAAGACAATGAACTTTAAGCAATAAAAGACAATGATCCTTTGGAGAGGGGAAACAAAATTATCTGTACTTACTATCTGCGGAGAGTCCGT